TGAATTAAATGAACCAGAGGGTCTGGGCCCTGGGTGAAGGTCAGCCATAGATCAAAATGTCACTGCCAGGCTCTGCCAGGCTTCGATGGATATGTGAGTGTGTTGGGTTTGGGTTTTGTTTTGTCTTGTTTTGTTGGGGGTGGAGGTGTTAGGGAAGGTGGGAGGGGAAATCAGTTGAGGGGGGCACTCTCACACACACTGATTCAGACCCCTGCGGCCCACAGTAAAACCCAGCCCTGTCCCCAAGGAATTCACAGAACAAGGATTGATTTCTCCCTGGTGGAAAAGTGCAGGAGGAAGCCAGGACTGAAGGTACGCTGGAGGTGAGGGCGTAGCAAGGGCTGACAGTCCAGGAGGGCCATGAACCTCGACAAGAGTATCCAGAGAAGGCCGGGCGCGGTGGCCCGCGCCTGTAATCCCAGCACTTTGGGAGGCCGAGGTGGGCAGATCACGAGGTCAGGAGATCGAGACCTTCCTGGCGAACACGGTGAAACCCCGTCTCTACTAAAAATACAAAAAAAAAAAATTAGCCGGGCGTGGTGGCGGGCGCCTGTAGTCCCAGCTACTCGGGAGGCTGAGGCAGGAGAATGGCGTGAACCCGGGAGGCGGAGCTTGCAGTGAGCCAAGATCATGCCACTGCACTGTAGCCTGGGCGACAGAGCGAGACTCCGTCTCGGGGGGGAAAAAAAAAGAATATCCAGAGAAAACGGACTAGATTGCCCCGCCCCCCGCCCGTGTAAATAGTTTCCGTATCTCTCTATTCCGGTCCCCACAAAAAAGTCCCAAACCTCCTCCCTACGTCTCCACGATCTTCTTCCTCAAACGCATGTGTTCAGGTACCACTTCCAGAGAAATACCAGCTTGAAGCCCAGCTACTGCCACCTCAGGCCCATAGGCACACTGGGGCCCATTTGCTCCCAGGCTTCAGTGGGAGGCGACGACTCAGCACCTTCGACTCCAGCCTCGCAGCGGCCCCGCCCCACAGAGGCCTGGCCCCGCCCCTCCGCGCTCAGGCCCCGCCCCCAGCTCCGAGGGCGGCTGGCCCGGTCGCGGTCGCGGCTCTTTCCAGCTCCTGGCAGCCGGGCACCCGAAGGAACGGGTCGTGCAACGACGCAGCTGGACCTGGCCCAGCCATGGACCGAAAAGTGGCCCGAGAATTCCGGCATAAGGTCAGAGCTGCAGGGCGCCCCAGGCTTCTGGGTGGAGCTGTGATTCTGCTATTGGATTTTCCAGGTGGATTTTCTGATTGAAAATGATGCAGAGAAGGACTATCTCTATGATGTGCTGCGAATGTACCACCAGTAAGTGTGCTGGGTCCAGCTCTTGTGGGCCATGAGGCTCCAGGCATTCCCGGCATCTCCACAGGACCATGGACGTGGCCGTGCTCGTGGGAGACCTGAAGCTGGTCATCAATGAACCCAGCCGTCTGCCTCTGTTTGATGCCATTCGGCCGCTGATCCCACTGAAGCACCAGGTGGAATATGATCAGCTGACCCCCCGGCGCTCCAGGTGCAGAGGAAGCCACCAGGCTGGAGGCAGGGCTGCACCATCACCGACCTCTCCTGTGTGGCAGGAAGCTGAAGGAGGTGCGTCTGGACCGTCTGCACCCCGAAGGCCTCGGCCTGAGTGTGCGTGGTGGCCTGGAGTTTGGCTGTGGGCTCTTCATCTCCCACCTCATCAAAGGCGGTCAGGCAGACAGCGTCGGGCTCCAGGTGAGCAAACAGAGTCCGGGGGAGGGGGAGCGCCTGGTGCTCCCTGCCTCTCTCTGTGGTCAAGGTAGGGGACGAGATCGTCCGGATCAATGGATATTCCATCTCCTCCTGTACCCATGAGGAGGTCATCAACCTCATTCGAACCAAGAAAACTGTGTCCATCAAAGTGAGACGTGAGTGAGGCCAGAGCAGGGCAGTACTCCATGCTGTCCTAACCCCTGTGCCTTTCTCCCGCAGACATCGGCCTGATCCCCGTGAAAAGGTGAGAGGCCCCTCCTCTGCAGGCCAACTCTTCCACCCTCCCATCTATTTTCCCTTCCCATCAGCTCTCCTGATGAGCCCCTCACTTGGCAGTATGTGGATCAGTTTGTGTCGGAATCTGGGGTAAGGGCCAGACCTCCTGTGATGGGGTTTGGACTCCGTGATTCTGCTTCTATCTCTCTTTCAGGGCGTGCGAGGCAGCCTGGGCTCCCCTGGAAATCGGGAAAACAAGGAGAAGAAGGTCTTCATCAGCCTGGTAGGCTCCCGAGGCCTTGGCTGCAGGTGGGTGGCAGGCATGCCCTGGGGTCATTCGTAATCCCGAGCACACATTTCCCACCTCCCGCAGCATTTCCAGCGGCCCCATCCAGAAGCCTGGCATCTTTATCAGCCATGTGAAACCTGGCTCCCTGTCTGCTGAGGTGGGATTGGAGGTGAGTGACGCTGGGCCGGCCCCAGTGGGGGCAACACACTAATCTTTCTCCATTTCCCCACCAGATAGGGGACCAGATTGTCGAAGTCAATGGCGTCGACTTCTCTAACCTGGATCACAAGGAGGTGAGATGTGGGGGTCTTCACCTGTTGGCCCTGGCCTCGGCCCACTGTCCTTCTGTCCCCACAGGCTGTAAATGTGCTGAAGAGTAGCCGCAGCCTGACCATCTCCATTGTAGCTGCAGCTGTAAGTCCAGAATGAGCTGGTGGGAGCCCCTTGGCTGAGCAAGGGGCCTCTTTTCTCCCATGAGGGCCGGGAGCTGTTCATGACAGACCGGGAGCGGCTGGCAGAGGCGCGGCAGCGTGAGCTGCAGCGGCAGGAGCTTCTCATGCAGAAGCGGCTGGCGATGGAGTCCAACAAGATCCTCCAGGAGCAGCAGGAGATGGAGCGGCAGTGAGTGCAGCCAGCCCTGGATGCCCTGTCCCGCCAAACATGCCAATCTGCATTTGTGTTTCAGAAGGAGAAAAGAAATTGCCCAGAAGGCAGCAGAGGAAAATGAGAGATACCGGAAGGAGATGGAACAGTGAGTACCTCGGCTCCACGCGTGTCTGTGCACTCCAGTAACAGGCATGGGGGTCTCATTTTAGGATTGTAGAGGAGGAAGAGAAGTTTAAGAAGCAATGGGAAGAAGACTGGGGCTCAAAGGAACAGCTACTCTTGCCTAAAACCATCACTGCTGAGGTACACCCAGTACCCCTTCGCAAGCCAAAGTGTAAGTTTCATGAGCCGAGGGGAGAGGCTAAGTTCACCAGCTTCCTCCTCTTTTCCCTGGGTAGATGATCAGGGAGTGGAACCTGAGCTCGAGCCCGCAGATGACCTGGATGGAGGCACGGAGGAGCAGGGAGAGCAGGTTCGCGTCCCCGCTTTGCTCCCTGGCCTGGCTTTGTCATATAAACAATGCCACATCTACTCAGAAAGGAAAAGATAAGAAGAAAGCCAAGTATGGCAGCCTGCAGGACTTGAGAAAGAATAAGAAAGAACTGGAGTTTGAGCAAAAGCTTTACAAAGAGAAAGAGGAAATGCTGGAGAAGGAAAAGCAGCTAAAGATCAACCGGCTGGCCCAGGAGGTATGTGTCCTGCCTGCAGGCCAGGCAAGCAACCTCTCCTTTCTGCGCCGATCCTGGGTCCCAGGTGTCTGAGACAGAGCGGGAAGACCTTGAAGAATCGGAAAAGATTCAATATTGGGTGGAGAGGCTCTGTCAAACGCGCCTCGAGCAGATTTCCTCTGCTGATAATGAGATTTCAGAGGTAACAGAGCCCTTCTTTCCACATAGACCCTCACAATTACAGAACTTCCTTGCAACACCCCCAGATGACCACAGGGCCCCCGCCTCCCCCGCCTTCTGTGTCTCCCCTGGCCCCACCCTTGAGACGCTTCGCAGGCGGACTGCACCTGCACACCACTGACCTGGACGACATCCCTTTGGACATGTTCTACTATCCCCCCAAGACTCCCTCTGCCTTGCCTGTGATGCCCCACCCTCCACCCTCCAACCCACCCCACAAGGTCCCGGCGCCCCCTGTCCTTCCCTTATCTGGCCATGTGAGCGCCTCATCCTCTCCATGGGTGCAGCGCACTCCACCCCCCATTCCCATCCCTCCCCCGCCATCCGTTCCCACCCAAGACCTCACTCCCACCCGCCCACTGCCCTCGGCGCTGGAAGAAGCACTGAGCAACCATCCCTTCCGCACTGGGGACACAGGCAATCCAGTGGAGGACTGGGAGGCAAAGAACCACAGTGGGAAGCCCACTAACTCCCCTGTCCCTGAACAGAGCTTCCCACCCACCCCAAAGGTAATGTCCCTGTTCTGCATGCTATGTTTGGAAGAAAGAAACATCATCTCACCCCATTTTCCAGGAATGCCCCCTCCGTGTGCATGTGTGGACATCCTGCATGTATATGGTGGTTCTCACTGATTTTGAAGTGCTGTATTGTATGGTGAATGGCCTGGGACCTTTGGGGTAAGCAACGGTGTGTCCATTTGATATTCATTGCTCTCTCTTAGCTCTTCTTTGCTAGTGTAGGCTGGTAACTTTCAATGTAGGACTTGGAAGTCTATGTTAATGAATAGCCAGCACTCTGTCACATCCAGTCACTTCCTGATATTATCCCAGAAAGCCTTGAATATGGGAAATGGCTCCTGATTTAACGGGAAAAAAAGGGAGGGGAGGAGGAAGCAGGGGCGTATTTGGCTCTGTAAATGAAGTGATAACACTGTACCATCAAATGCAGTATTAGGACATTCCAGTGCCATTTTCTACAGTACTGGCCAACTGCACTGGCTTGAAGTGTAATACCCAGAAATTTCTGGCCAATTTCCAGCTATAGAAAAAATGAAGATGAGAGAGTTCCTAGAAATAATTTACTATTAAAAGAATAGGAATGTTTTTCTTGGATGTTAGGAAGATGAACAGTGTCTTTCTGAAAAAGACATATTTCTTATTAATTATTCGTAATCCAAAGACTATTTTGAAACATGCAATCTCTGAGGAAGACAGGGAGCTTGGATCCCATGAAGGGAAAAACAAAATATTATTCCACTCCCGTAGCCATGAGGCCAGGCTTGAGTCAGTGCAAAGGCATCTCATGTCAGCTGAGGGTAGCAGGGGTTGCTGAGGGAGGGCATAGTCAATAGCACCTGACCAGTGGTTTTTATTAACCTTCCCTGCATGGATTTGAGTTCCTGCGTGGAGAGCAGGACAAGCATCTCAGAGCACTCAGGAGAGCTTACAAGGAAGGTGGGAGTGAAGAAAGTGCCAGATGCCAGCAAGGCTGAAGCTTCCAGCGGGAGACTCTCAGAGGGACCCTTTCTGGACCTCTGGTTGGGGTCGTGAGCCCTGCAGCTTTGACAGGAAGAAATCTGCCTGTTCTCGGGACATCTTTCCCCAGAGCCCAGCCAGGAGCTGGTTTCTAGAGCTGAGTTAGCCTTGCACAACATTTTTCTCTGTAAGTGGCCTCCATCAAGATGAGCAGTAGCTTTTCCTCAACAAATTTGATTCCACTTTGATTGAGTACCTGCCTGGGGCCTCTCTCTGTGAAGGGGAGAGGGGAGCAGTGCTGAAGAGGATGCAGAGGAGATTGACATGCCTGTGCTTTCCAGGACTTTGCCATCTGAAGGATGAGCTGCTGCCCAGGCAGGCTTCTGCTATAAAATATGCATAAGCCATGCGCTATGGGAGGGATTCATTCTAACTGAAGATTGAAGACACCTCTGTAGAGTAGAGGGCTTACGAGCTGAGCCTTGAGGGATGGCAACACATGGAGGATGGGAGCAAGGGCATTGCAAGTGCAGGGAACATAAAGATGGCAAGTTGGAGTAGCAGGGAGTTGGCCTGCCTGGGTTTGAATCCTGGCTGTGCCACTTACTAGCTAGGTAACTGAACACATGCTACTTCATCTATCTGAGCCTGGGCATCCCTGTCCAAAAATAGGAATGCTAATGGCAGCTACCTATTCGAATCAAATAAGTTAATACATGGACACATTCTAAGTTAAGAATGGCAAGAGTGGCAGGCACATCGTGGATGTTCAGTAGACATTAACTATGGTTATTGATAGTCCAGAGTAAAAGAAAATTTGGGTGAAGCTGCAAACCTGGGATCTTAGCAATCTCAGTGTCAGCAAAACTTTGAGTCAGGATCAAGATTCAAGACAGAGTCCAGACTTCTCAGATTCTTCAAGGCATCACCAAGTTCCCACTGTTAGTTCCTGATCAGAGCCCAGGGAAGGTTAAAAGCCCCCCAACACAAGGAGCCTCTGAAGAACTGGACTATAAATGTCACAAGCGACATCAAAGCCAGGGTTGTCCCAGCCTCAAAAGCCAGGGGGCTGTTGCTTGGTTGGCTTCATTTGGCCCACCTCTCACCCTTGTACCACCCACCCTCCTCCTCCCTGCATGCCCCTGGCAAGCTGTCATCAGTGCTGCAGCAGGAAGTGTGAGTGACCACACGCCCACACAGTCAGCCCAGCCACCAGCAGGCCCCAAGTCATGGAAACAAACACCTGTGTTGGCTTGACACTTGTGCCTGCCACACCAGCACCGGCCATAGGGGGGTTTTCAGGGCCAGATCTATCCACAGGCACTGTCCCATGTTCTCACCATACTATTTAGTCATTCATTTATTCATTCAACACATGCTTATTGAGCACCTACTATATGCCAAGGCACTATGCAGGGCACTGGGAATCCCTGCTGGATAGACAGCTGCAGTCTCCCTTCTCAAGACAGTCTGGTGGGGAACAAAGAAAAGTAGGCACCCGCCACACCATCAGCGTGGAGACGGAGGAAGCACAGGTGCTATAATAAGGAAGAGGGCTGGAGTAGAGGAAAAGCTCAAGGGAGGCTTCCAGAAGGCAGTGACGCCCAACTTAAGACCTAGGAGGCAAAGCGGAAGAAGGAAGAGCACGTGCAAAGGCCTCAAGGCAAGAAAGCCTGGCATTTTTTGAGGCTAAAGCTAGGCAGTGTGAGGAGCGTGGCGAGGAGTGAGAGATAAGGCTGAAAAGGAAGCTAGAGAAGCTCATGAAAGGCCTTGGGAGTCAAGCCAATGAGCTCAGTAGTCAATGCGGACACTGGGGAGGGTTTGGGGGCAGGGCTGTGAACTGATTTGATACATCTTGCCCAAAAAGATCAAGTGGGTTAGAGCCAAGCAGACAGGTTGCGTCAGCTCCCCTGGATGCCTCTCTTACTGGTCTTCACCCCATGGCCCCTAGAGACTATGTGCCTACCAACTAGGAACAGCAGATGCTTCACACTGTGGTCCAGGGACTGGAACTGTGGCCAAAGAGACAGCCCTTAAAGACAAGGGACACTGGATAGCACCCATGGCCACTGAGAGAAGGGTCTGAAAGTGTGTCTCCTGGGTGACACTGGCTGCTGGCACCCCCAAGCCAGGCTCTAGCTCAAGCGTCCAATTTCTTAGAGCCGCTCAGTAGTTTCTGTGATCTCAGCCCACACTGTGGCCAATGGGCTTCTCATCTCTCTGCTGAGGATCACAACCCCAGGACCTCGAGCAGTTGAATGACCAGGCTGGCTTCACATATGCATGGGTGTAGATTTGCATGTGTGTAGAAGTAGCATGGCTGGCCTTGGCCACCCCACCATGACCTCACCTGGGTCCCTGTTAAACTAACTCCTTAGACATTTTGCCCAAGCCCACAGCCTCCACGAGGCCCTGGCGTGTCCACCATCTCCAAACCTGTCATGGTCCACCAGGAGCCCAATTTCATCTACAGGCCAGCTGTGAAATCTGAAGTTCTGGTAAGCCCCTTGGGTCCCCTCCAGGTTGTCTCTAGAGGAGCAGACCAGGGCTACCTCCCCTGGGCTCTGCTGTCTCTGGAGGGCAAGTGAGGTGGGACAAAAATGCAGATCACAGATGCCATCTCTTAACCTTCTTATTGGCCAAGAGATGAGGCCACATGGGTGTAAGTGGATGTTGACATGACCAGTGGAATTTCTGTTCCCCACTTGACTGAACAGCCTGGAGCTCTGTCTAAAAGTAATAATGATCGCTACGACCTGTGAAGAGCCTACTATATACCAGGCTCTGCATGGCCTCAATTAATCTTCACAGCAGGACTGTGAGATGGTTCCTGTGGTCATCCTGTTTAACACTCGAGGAAAGGGAGGTTTAGAGAGGTTACCAGAGGGGCACCAGGTTCCCCAGGCAGAGCCTGGACTTAATACTTACCCTCATGCCTTTCATACTCCAAAGCCCACGCTGTTACCCTCGTTGCCATCTTGCCAAAACCTACAGAGATTCCAGGTGCCCTGGCCCCTGCCCTAAGGCCTGTTGTGGCCTGGCATGAAACACCCTCAGATGGGAAACTGGCCAGAGCAGGTTCACTCCCTTTCTCCAACTTACTTCTCACCTCTCACTGTGACTGGAAGTCTGAGGTGTGGTCCTGGGGAAGTGAGAAATGTCCGCCAGTCTCAGTTACTGACGGCTAAGGGAGCTGGGATTCGTGTGCACCTCCCAGAGGTGCCGACCACTGGCTGGCCTCCCATGCACAGTGAGAAGACAGTCATGTCAGAATTTTAACTTCCCTTTCAAGGAAACTCTATCCAAATGTCAGGGCAGGACAGCTGAGATATTTATTTTGGGCCTTAACTGTCCCGTCAGCTCCCCAGAGAGCAAAGTTTTTGCTCCTGGGACAGCCTGCGGATGCATCCATGTCATGTTCTCTGGCTAATATCAAGGGGTGGTGTCTGCTTGACAACAACTGGGTAGCATCTTTGGGCATTGAGCAGGCCTTTAACGTAAGCCAGACTGCTCGGGGAGGGACATTGGCACGGCAGCCCCAGACTGGCAGGCCCGAAGCCTGGCACCAGGGGGCAGCCAAGACCTATTGGTAACATCCAATGTGGAACTTTTTTTTTTTTCCTCTGGCAGCCACAGGAGATGTTGAAGAGGATGGTGGTTTATCAGACAGCATTCAGACAAGTAAACTGATACCCATTGTGTGTCTGGAGGTC